GCCAAGGGGCCCCGCTAATTTTTGTATTTTTTTGTAGAGACGGGGTCTCGCTGTGTTGCCCAGGCTCTCCTGGACTCAAGCGGGCTCACGGATCCTCCCACCTCGGCCACCCAAAGTGCTGGGGTTACAGGCGTGAGCCACCGCCCCCGGCCCTAGGTCCGTTTTAAATGCCCTTACCCTCAGCCACTTCACCGCTAGATGTATGTGCAAGCAGGATCGTGGCATCGATGTTTTTCGGCAAGGAAACTAGGAGCGCCCGCGGGCGTGGGGGCACGTGCCTGTGGTCTCAGCTGCTCTGGAGGCCGAGGAGGGAGGATCGCTTCGGGCAGAGAGGTCGAGGCTGCAGCAAGCCGTGGTCCTGCCACTGTACTCCAGCCTGGGCGACAGAGCGAGACCCCGTGTCTTAAAAAAAAAATTAAGGTCGGACGCAGTGGCTCACGCCTGTAATCCCAGCACTTTGGGAGGCCGAGGTGGGCGGATCACTTCAGGTCAGGAGTTCGAGACCAGCCTGGCCAACATGGTGAAACCCTGTCTCTACTACAAATACAAAAATTAACCGGGCGTGGTGGCGTGCGCCTTCAATCTCAGCTACTCGGGAGGCTGAGGCAGGAGAATCGCTTGAACCCGGGAAGCGGAGGTTGCGGTGAGCCGAGATCGCGCCATTGCACTCCAGCCTGGGCAACAAGAGCGAAACTCCGTCTCAAAAAAAAAGAAAAGAAAAGAAAAGAAAAAAACTAGGAGCAAACTGGCGCGCCCGGCAGAACGCCGTTGTGCAGACGCAGAATTAAGATCTTCACGCCAGATGGAGTGAAAAAGCAAGGAGCAGAAGATGGGTGGGAGCCCACTGCGCTTTTTAAAATCTGCACGTCTGCTTAGAGTACACAGAAATCCTGGCACACAAAACAGTAGCACCCGAGAGAGGGGAGGTCGCCGCGTTTCACACCTGCCTCTCCTCCGGGACCGGCGCCCTCGCCCGCTGCGCACGCGCGTCACCCTCTCCCAGTGCGCACGCGCGCTGCTGCCCGTCTGGCCCCGCAGGCTCGGTGAATCGAACGTTGAGCAGGGCGGTGGGTGGTGCGGAGTGCCGAGCGGCCTCACCCCCAACCGTCGGCCCAGTCGGACGGTTCCGAGGCGTTGCCGGGAGCCGGGCGCGGCTCTGTGTGGACTCGGAGAAACGCGGGTACATTTGGGGACACCGGGGACGAGAGCCCAGCCCGGACTTGGGGGAGTCCGTCAGTGCCGGACGCGGGTCCCTGGCTTGCGGACGGGCTGGGGCCGGGGGCGTCCCCGTCTTTCCGGAGCTGGGGGCGGGGTTCGGGCCCGGGCAGATGCGGCGTTCGGGCGGCCGAGCCCCGAAGTAAGAACTCCGTGGCGCGTGCAGCCCTAGGGAGGAAGGGCGTGCTGCGGGTGCAGTCTCAGGGTGAGGACGGAGCTGGGGCCGACGCAGCCTCGTCATGGACCACGGCTCCTCCCTTCTTTTCTAGGGCGTCTGCCTGAGCCCGCTTTTCTACAAGATGTGGGGATTTTTGAAGCGCCCTGTAGTGGTGACGGCTGACATCAACTTGAGCCTTGTGGCCCTGACTGGGATGGGGTTACTGAGCCGGCTGTGGCGACTCACCTACCCGCGGGCTGTGGTGTAAGCTAAATGACTCCATTCCCAGGGTGAATCTAGAATTGTACTTTGTGACAGGAGGCGCCCTTACTGAATAGCATAAATGGGAGAGTGAAATCCTGGCTTCTTGGTGATAGGTGTTTTTGGCAGTGAGAGGAGAGACCAGTCTGTCCCCAGGACAGCCCCAGCAGAGTACACCTTTTAGGTCTTGCCTTCTGAGTCTGTAACAGGTGAAATTTGGCCCATTAAAGGGGTGCAGTAGAGGAAAATCTGGTTGCCAGCCTTAAGTAACAGTTTTAAAGTCTGGACGGCAGAGGATTAATGGATTTGGAAGTAAGTCTTCACTGTTGAGAGCACTTTTTAGAAATATAATATGGGTTGTTGTTTTTTTTTCTAGTTTTGACGAAGTATATTATGGGCAGTACATCTCTTTTTACATGAAACAAATCTTCTTCTTGGATGACAGTGGGCCGCCATTTGGCCACATGGTGCTGGCCTTGGGAGGTAGGAGTCATCAGGAGAGTAGCCCCTACCCTTGGGATAGTTACTGATTAATCTTCTGTTTCAGGTTATTTAGGAGGATTCGATGGCAATTTTTTGTGGAACAGAATTGGAGCAGGTAAAAGATAATTTTCATTTCCCTTTTAATGTTAGTCAGCTCTGCAGTGTGGTTGCTTTTCCAGAATACAGTAGCAACGTGCCTGTGTGGTCCCTGCGCCTGCTGCCAGCACTCGCGGGGGCCTTGTCGGTCCCCATGGCCTACCAGATAGTGTTGGAGCTCCACTTTTCTCATTGTGCCGCCATGGGAGCTGCTCTGTTGATGCTTATCGGTAAGACCTGCGCCCCTGCCTGCTCTTGCTGTTAAAATTGACATGTGTTTCCTCTTTGAAACAGAGAATGCTCTCATCACTCAGTCAAGGCTAATGCTTTTGGAATCAGTGTTAATATTTTTCAATCTATTGGCCGTGTTGTCCTACCTGAAGTTCTTCAACTGCCAAAAGCACAGGTATGGAAAATGGAGTGTCTTCCTAGTTAACGTTCTGTCTCCATCTGCTTTGTTTTTATTCCAGCCCTTTTTCTCTGAGCTGGTGGTTCTGGCTAACACTGACAGGGGTCGCTTGTTCCTGTGCAGTGGGGTGAGTTTGAGCCTCTGGTCTTGGGCAGTGTCATGTTAACTCCATTTCTGTCATGTCTTTGCAGCATCAAGTACATGGGTGTGTTCACGTACGTGCTCGTGCTGGGTGTTGCAGCTGTCCATGCCTGGCACCTGCTTGGAGACCAGACTTTGTCCAATGTAGGTGCTGATGTCCAGTGCTGCATGAGGCCGGCCTGTATGGGGCAGATGCAGATGTCACAGGGGGTACTTGGTGAAAAGACTCCAATCCTCAATGTTGGAACATGACTTTTCTTTGAATCTCTGGCAGGTCTGTGTGTTCTGTCACTTGCTCGCCCGAGCAGTGGCTTTGCTGGTCATCCCGGTCGTCCTGTACTTACTGTTCTTCTACGTCCACTTGATTCTAGTCTTCCGCTCTGGGCCCCACGACCAAATCATGTCCAGTGCCTTCCAGGCCAGCTTAGAGGTAAGTAAGCAGTGGGCATCGTGGCCACTGGATCTCACTCATCAACCTTCTGCTTCTGTCTCAGGGAGGACTAGCTCGGATCACTCAGGGTCAGCCACTGGAGGTGGCCTTTGGGTCCCAGGTCACTCTGAGGAACGTCTTTGGGAAACCTGTGCCCTGCTGGCTTCATTCCCACCAGGACACCTACCCCATGATGTAAGGTGATGGTTTTACTTTGAAGATAATTACCCAGATACATCTCTTTGTTGACTTCACACAGATATGAGAACGGCCGAGGCAGCTCCCACCAGCAACAGGTGACCTGTTACCCCTTCAAAGATGTCAATAACTGGTGGATTGTAAAGGATCCCAGGAGGTGAGTGCAGGTCCTGTGACTCCAGAGCAGAGCTGTGTGGTCCCGACAGCACTGTGTCTTCCAGGCACCAGCTGGTGGTGAGCAGCCCTCCGAGACCTGTGAGGCACGGGGACATGGTGCAGCTGGTCCACGGCATGACCACCCGCTCCCTGAACACGTGAGTGTGCCCGCCGTCTGCTCTGCTGCACCAATTTTCTGAAATCTCGGTCTTGGTTTTCCAGGCATGATGTTGCAGCCCCCCTGAGCCCCCATTCACAGGAGGTCTCCTGCTACATTGACTATAACATCTCCATGCCCGCCCAGAACCTCTGGAGACTGGTGAGTAAGGCTGCGGCTATAGCAGCCACAACAATGAAATAATCCTTGAGATGTCTTTTTGCAGGAAATTGTGAACAGAGGATCTGACACAGACGTCTGGAAGACCATCCTCTCAGAGGTCCGCTTTGTGCACGTGAACACTTCCGCTGTCTTAAAGGTAAGGACACTGTCCGTGGCTTGGCCTGTCCTTCACGCCCTTTACTCTCCTGCGGTGTCACCAGCTGAGCGGGGCTCACCTCCCTGACTGGGGGTATCGGCAACTGGAGATCGTCGGGGAGAAGCTGTCCCGGGGCTACCACGGGAGCACGGTGTGGAACGTGGAGGAGCACCGATACGGCGCGAGTGAGTCCGCGGCGTGGCTTCCGCCGCTCCTGTCTATCTGTTATGCCCTTGTCTGTTCTGCCAGGCCAGGAGCAGAGGGAGCGGGAACGGGAGCTGCACTCACCTGCGCAGGTGGACGTCAGCAGGAACCTCAGCTTCATGGCGAGATTCTCGGAGCTGCAGGTGAGGAGCGGCCAGGGGAAGCTGGCCTAGCTCCTCAATCTCAGAGGCCTCTGCTTTGTTCCAGTGGAGGATGCTGGCGCTGAGAAGTGATGACTCGGAACACAAGTACAGCTCCAGCCCACTGGAGTGGGTCACCCTGGACACCAATATTGCCTACTGGCTGCACCCCAGGACCAGCGTAAGCGAGCGATGCTGACAGCTGACAGTCATGGTGGCTAACAGCATCTCCCATGTTCCCTTAGGCTCAGATCCACCTACTTGGAAACATAGTGATCTGGGTTTCGGGCAGCCTCGCTCTGGCCATCTACGCCCTGCTGTCCTTGTGGTACCTGCTCCGACGGCGAAGAAATGTCCATGACCTCCCTCAGGGTTAGTACCTCTCCCACATGGCTTTCTTTCTTAGAGTCGGTGTAGCTCGAGCCCTTTCCTATAGATGCCTGGCTGCGCTGGGTGCTGGCTGGGGCGCTGTGTGCCGGTGGCTGGGCAGTGAACTACCTCCCGTTCTTCCTGATGGAGAAGACACTCTTCCTCTACCACTACCTGCCCGCACTCACCTTCCAAATCCTTCTGCTCCCTGTGGTCCTGCAGCACATCAGCGACCACCTGTGCAGGTACGGGGGCTGCGGAGACAGTGGCTGGACCGCACCCTCCCCCACGCTGCTCTGACCTCTGCAGGTCCCAGCTCCAGAGGAGCATCTTCAGCGCCCTGGTGGTGGCCTGGTACTCCTCCGCGTGCCACGTGTCCAACACGCTGCGCCCACTCACCTACGGGGACAAGTCACTCTCGCCACATGAACTCAAGGCCCTTCGCTGGAAAGACAGCTGGGACATCTTGATCCGAAAACACTAGAACAAGAGTGTGGCAAAGAACACCCGTGCTGGGGTCGGGATGAGGTTGAAGGGTCTTGGTCAATGTACGTAATGAGCAGGGTGGGCCCCACGCTGGGAGGACACGGGCTGGGCTGAGCAGGGCCTCTAGTGGAACACATGGGGGTCTCATTGAAAAGCTCTCTGATGAGCACCTCCTTTTGTGCAAAGTTAATTTTTTCTCGACAATAAAGATATTCCGTGTCTTTACCCCTGAACTAAGACACAGGGAGTATTTCAGAGGCCAGCGTAGGAGTCATTGACAACAAAAAGCCGAGAACCCAGGGCCAGCAGTGGAGCCTCAGCAGACCAGGGCCTGGTCCTTGCTAACTGCTGCAGGGTGGAGTTTGATCTGGCAGACCCGATCCTCCTTCATGAACACCCAGCAACCTGAGCAAGTCCCGGCCCTGCCCTCAGCGAGCCCGGCAGGCGTCCTGGGACAGCTCAGTGTTGGAGGGCCACCTGAACCACGAGCCAGGGCTGGGGCTTGCATGTCATTGTCTATGACAGCGTCAAGACTGGCCCTTGGCACCGTGCTGTGTGGAAACCCTCCCCTCTGAGACTCCACTGAGACGTGGCTGAGTGAAATCTTCCTCGTCAGTGGTCAAGGTGTGTCATCCATACAGCTCCATGCCTTTGTCTTTTTTAAATGTAATTAAAAAAGGAACCAACTGGCGTTTGTAGTTGGTGTTTGTTATTTATTGATTC